CAAATATACAGCAACTGAATCAGACGGTAATTTTGGCTTTAAAAATCTACAATACTCTTGGTAATGGTAGAAATGATTTATCCGGTAGGTTAAAGATAGGTTTCTATCATTCCACTTAACATTATTTACCAAATGCTGCATTTCATTAATGGAGCTGTCAGTTTATTCTGATGGTAATGAAAAACAGGTTTTAACATGAATAAGCCCTGGGTCCACCAGAAAATATCAGTGAATCAAGAGGTCCCGAAGCTTATGCAGTTTAAGGGAACTTCGTAGATTAAATTTCCACCTTCCAGTCCTGAGAGCTGTGGTGTGCACACCCAGTCCGAATACCTTGTTGAGCATACAGGACACTAATTTCCGACACTGCAGCTAACTCCTGCACAAACTCTTCAAGTTGCAGGCTTCTACTCAAGTACCCATCCCTAGTCCACATGCCCTAGAAAAACACAGGAACCAGTTCGGGACGTAGTTACACATCTAGCACCCCACGCTCCTCCTCAAGACTATCCTCCTGCTGTCCCAGCCCAGTGGGGCCCAGCCCACTACCATCCCGCTCCCGCTCTCCGAACTTCCCCCCTCCCACTCCCCACCATGTGACCAGGACCCTCCCAACCGCCGCTCCGAGCTCCACCAATCAGCAACCACCTCCACCCAGAACCCGGGACCTGGCGCTCCACTTTCAAAAAGGCAGCTTAATCCTCCCGCCCTCAGCCACGCCCCCTTTCCGCTTCCCCGCCCCGCCGGCCCCTCCCACTTCCTTCAGTTCCCTGTTCCCCTCCTCCCCTCCGGTGGCGCCCACCCTCTCCCGGGCTTCGCCCCGCCCACCAGGGGGGCAGCGCGCTCGCCCTCTTCTCGCGAGATCTGAGCGTCCCCCGCGGCGGCCGCCGGGCTCCCCCTCCCGTCCTCCCACCTCCCTCCCCCGGCATCTCTCACTCTCCGGCTCTCCTCCCTCCCTCCTCCCCCCTCCACCCTCTGGGCCGGATCTCGTCTCGCTCAGGCGGAGGAGGAGAAGGAGGAGGAGGAGGACGACGTTCGGCCTGCGCAGTGAGATGTTTGTCCGTCGCCGCCGCCGCCGCCATCGCGGAGGAGCGCGATAAAGGGAGCCGAGCCGGACGTGAGGGGGACCCCGCGGAGCCGCCGCGCCAGCGCAGCCCCCCAGCCGCATCGGAGTCGCCAGAGTCCGAGCCGCCGCCGCCGCCGCCGCCGCCCCCGCCGCCGCCGCGGCTGCCCAGGGGCCGGCCAGCTCCCCAGCCCTGCCCGGGGGTCGCGCCGCCGCCGCCCCCAGCGTCGCCCCTAGCCTGCCTGCCCGCCTTAAATGTGACACCGGCGTCGCGGAGCGCGACCTGAAGCCGCCGCCGGGGAGGGGACGAGCACCATGTCGAATCTGAGCAAAGGCACGGGCAGCCGGAAGGACACCAAGATGCGGATCCGGGCCTTTCCGGTGAGTCTCTCCTCGGCGTCCGGGACCCCGGGTTTTTGTCTCTTCTCTCTCTTGGATATTACAGATGACCATGGATGAAAAATATGTAAACAGCATTTGGGACCTTCTGAAAAATGCAATTCAAGAAATCCAGCGTAAGAATAACAGTGGTCTTAGTTTTGAGGAGCTCTATAGAAATGCATATACAATGGTTTTGCATAAACATGGAGAAAAGCTCTACACTGGACTAAGAGAAGTTGTTACCGAACATCTCATAAATAAGGTATCAAACTTTAAAGGACTGTTGCTAATACTGTGTGCAAACTAATGAACTCTTCTGTTACTAGGTGCGAGAAGATGTACTAAATTCATTGAATAACAACTTTCTTCAAACGCTAAATCAAGCTTGGAATGATCATCAAACAGCTATGGTGATGATTAGAGACATACTAATGTACATGGTAAGTAGAGCTTTTTAAATGTTTTCTTCCTTCTGTACTCATATTTATATGACTTTAACTGTAGGACCGTGTGTATGTACAACAAAATAATGTGGAGAACGTCTACAATTTGGGATTAATTATTTTTCGAGATCAAGTTGTACGTTATGGGTGTATTAGGGATCATCTACGGCAAACTCTATTGGATATGATTGCAAGAGAGCGGAAAGGAGAAGTCGTAGACAGGTAAAATTTCTCTCTTTACTCTTGTGGTTTTGAATTATCAAGTGATAATAACTTTTTTCGACAGAGGCGCAATAAGAAATGCTTGCCAGATGTTAATGATTTTAGGTCTCGAAGGAAGATCAGTCTATGAAGAAGATTTTGAGGCTCCTTTTTTGGAAATGTCTGCAGAATTTTTTCAGGTAATCCGTGAAAATGTAAATAAATAATCTTTGTTTAAAAAATATATATATTTTTAAATGGCAGATGGAAAGCCAGAAATTTTTAGCAGAAAATAGTGCTTCAGTATATATAAAGAAAGTAGAAGCTAGAATTAATGAAGAAATAGAACGAGTGATGCACTGCCTTGACAAATCAACGGAAGAACCAATTGTAAAGGTGGTTGAAAGGGAACTCATTTCCAAGCACATGAAGACTATAGTAGAAATGGAGAATTCTGGGCTAGTACATATGTTGAAAAATGGAAAGACAGAAGGTAAGTGTTACCGATTGAAAAATAATTAAATCAATGTAGCCAATTTGTGTTTTCTGATTTGTAGACCTTGGTTGCATGTACAAGTTATTTAGTCGTGTGCCAAATGGTTTGAAAACAATGTGTGAGTGTATGAGTTCCTATTTGAGGGAGCAAGGTAAAGCTCTTGTTTCTGAAGAAGGAGAAGGAAAGAATCCTGTTGACTATATCCAGGTAAGTAAACCCAGAAGATTCTCTGTGTTTATAATGTGTCCTAAATTTTGTTTTTATTTCTAAGGGCTTATTGGATCTGAAGAGTAGGTTCGATCGCTTCCTCCTGGAATCATTCAACAATGACCGTCTCTTTAAACAAACTATTGCGGGTGACTTTGAGTATTTTCTCAACCTCAACTCCAGGTCTCCTGAATACCTCTCATTATTTATTGATGATAAGCTGAAAAAGGGAGTCAAAGGGGTAAGTAGTAATGCATTTGAAAATAACATTTATGTATAATTGTTACATCATCTTAATTTTGCAGCTAACAGAACAAGAAGTAGAAACAATATTGGATAAAGCAATGGTCCTTTTTAGGTTTATGCAAGAAAAAGATGTATTTGAACGTTATTATAAACAACACTTGGCAAGGAGACTTCTCACAAATAAAAGTGTTTCTGATGACTCTGAAAAAAACATGATATCTAAGTTAAAGGTAAGGTGTGTTTTAGATGAAATAGAGTGCACTATTTGTGTATATTTGTGTTTTTCCTCCACAGACTGAATGTGGATGTCAGTTCACGTCAAAACTGGAAGGAATGTTTAGGGATATGAGCATCTCAAACACAACGATGGATGAATTCAGGCAACATCTACAGGCAACTGGTGTAAGATTCTGCGTTAATTTCTACTTAGATATTTGAGGGGAATATCTCTTTCTGTTTTACATAGGTATCTTTAGGTGGTGTTGATCTTACAGTCCGGGTGCTCACGACAGGATATTGGCCCACTCAGTCAGCCACACCAAAGTGCAACATCCCACCAGCACCAAGACATGCTTTTGAGATATTCAGAAGGTAAATCAAAATCAGACTTTGTATCACTGTGTGATTTTCTAAAACCTGGTTTGATTTACTGAAGGTTCTACTTAGCCAAACACAGTGGTCGACAGCTCACACTCCAGCATCATATGGGTTCTGCAGATCTCAATGCCACATTTTATGGACCAGTTAAAAAGGTAAATATTGATAGTTTGAACGTATTAAGTAATCTTTGTTTATATTTTTTTAAAAATGAAACAGGAAGATGGATCTGAAGTTGGTGTTGGAGGTGCACAAGTAACTGGCTCTAATACACGGAAGCACATATTGCAAGTTTCCACTTTCCAGATGACCATATTAATGCTCTTTAATAATAGAGAAAAATACACATTTGAGGTATGGATTGTGGTTATATACATTTTAACTGTAGTCTAATTATGTTAATCTGATGAAATTTCAGGAAATTCAGCAAGAGACAGATATCCCTGAAAGAGAGCTTGTTAGAGCCCTACAGTCCCTCGCCTGTGGTAAACCAACACAGCGGGTTCTTACAAAAGAACCCAAATCAAAGGAAATAGAAAATGGTCATATATTTACAGTTAATGATCAATTCACATCCAAACTACACAGAGTCAAGATTCAAACAGGTATCTGGAATTATATTTTTCCTCTCAAAAAAATTTATGATAAATGTCTTTATTTCTATTTTAGTTGCTGCCAAACAAGGTGAATCCGACCCAGAGAGGAAAGAAACAAGGCAGAAAGTAGACGACGACAGAAAACATGAGATAGAAGCTGCTATAGTGCGGATAATGAAATCTAGAAAGAAGATGCAGCACAATGTTCTAGTAGCGGAGGTGAGGACTCTTCACTACTGGGCTAATATAGATATATAAAAATACTATCTACTTTCTTTTTTAGGTAACTCAGCAGTTGAAGGCGCGATTCTTACCAAGTCCAGTTGTTATTAAGAAACGTATTGAAGGACTTATTGAGAGAGAATATTTGGCACGAACACCTGAGGATCGCAAAGTATACACATATGTAGCATAAAATGCGTTCAGAAATTTGATTTATTCTTGGACTGTACTCTTCGCATGGACTGGGAAGTTCTTTTAAATCATTAAATATTAAGACGACCATCTCTTCTATTAAATTACAGTACATGTTCTAGACCATTGAGATCAAGCCTTTACTCCCTTTGAGAGTTTCCAACATCAGTTGATTGAGCTTCAGGCTTTACAACGTTTATCCCTGTAGAGATCATCTTTACAGTTCCTCGGGAAAATGTGAATGTGCTGCGTTTTGTTTTCTTTACTGTATGAAAACAGGAAAATAAAAGAGAAATTTAGAAAATACAGCTCATTACAATAAAATTGTTGGATTTCATTTCCCCAGGTCTTCAGTGTTGATGTAAATGTGTTTTGTAGTGTTGCTTAGCACTTTGCGCATTGTGTAAGTTGGGTAACAAAAATGGCAAAAGAAATGCAGATTTCCCAGTTATCTTGCTCTGAAGACATTTCTTTAGCTAGTCTTATTTAATTTTAAAGGTTTGATAAATATACAAAGACCCAAGCATACAATTTGAGCATGCTGTATTCTACCACTTGCACTTACTCATCTTCTAGCCTTATGACCAGGAACCTTTGTTTTGGGCTCAAGTACACATCCTGATTTGGTTTCTCCCTGTTGTAATTTGAGATTTCCCAAATTAAGTCTTATAATGATTAGGTTTTGTTCTGAGTTATTTCTAGAGAAAGAAAGTATTTTAGTATGTGTAAATTGTACAATAATTTTTTTGCTGTTGTACTCACTGCTAATAGTGGATTGTATAGGGTGGTGTTTTTATTTCATTTATTGTAGACAAAAATAATGAATTTAGTATACACATACCCACTAATTCAAGTATGTCAGAGCACAAAGTTGGCAGCTGGTTATATTTAATTCAGCCCCTCTGAAAAGCACATACAGTCTATACTTTGTTTATAAATACCCTAGGTCCTCCCTGCCCCTAAATATATATTTTGGTGAAGCTGTGGTGCACTATTAATTTTCTGTTTCAAAATGCAATCTAAAGATGCAATAAATATGATGACCTTGATAGTTTTAATGAAATCTTCAATTCTTGCAGCTGTGTTTTGGAAAGTGATTAAGCAATATTTCTCAAACCTGATGATTCTTGGATATTTAGCTATTGTCCTCCAAAGAGTCATCGTTTCACGTTTTCAAACATGTGCTTTGTGCTGAAGATTCTTGTCAGATATCCTGTGCTTCCAGAGTATTTTTATCTTCAATTTTATTTAATTTTGTTTCATTTTGTTTTCATAAGACAATGTTTCAGATATGTAATGGGGCAAACCACTATAGATTTCTGTTGGATAGAAAAATGAAATGTTACTAATAAGTTTAAATTGACCCTTCGTTGACTATCAGTACTGTTGATACATTTATTAGAATGTATGTCTCAGAAGATGGTTTCTGTTTAAATTTATGGTCAAGTTACAACAACTGAATTCTAATATGGATTAAAAACTCCACATAAATATTTTTCCCCATGCGTCTTGGGTTATAATTTTCCTTTTAGACTTGCAAATATGCTTTTATTGCAATTTTGTCTCCATCTGTACTGTAGAATTACAAGCCTTGTGCTCTTTATCTCTACATTTTCCACTTCTACATGATGCAATTAAGATGCCAATGAAAAGTATTGTGAACATTATTCTCAGGACACTTTTACCATACTTGAGTAGTACTAAGTCAGGTGTAACATGGAAAGCTAAGGGTTTCACCTTCTGATTTTGACATAATTGGAAATTTTCTATAATGGTAAGATGTTTATAGGAAAGTAATGGTAGTTCATGTTTGAGAATTTTTTTATTGCTTTCATTTCCCAGTTAAATGATATTTAACACCTGGGAAAACAGGACAGCTCAGATTGTCGAGTTAGTAAACATGAGCGATGTAAAAACTTTATTTGAAATCTCCTAAGTGAGACATTAAACATTTTAGTGCTAGTTTAAGCCATTAAAAGTAAAGTTTAAGTTTACGTCATTGTCTCAAGTGTGGCTGTAAAAATCAGATCTAGAGTTTAGAGACATACTTGTTAACTTTGGAGCACAGGTTTGATATTTATGCTTCTAAATACATTAAAACATTTCTGAATTGCAGTTGAATGGTTGGAGATTGCTGGCGATGTGATGCTGCACTGAAAAAACTGGTCACACAAAATGTTTATATGTTTGACTGCATAAGTATTATTTTAGGTCATAAAGGTTATAACAAAATACATTTAACATTGCTTTCTTTTTAGCAAGAGGTCACAGATGCTATTTTTTCTCAGTTTTTAATGCTTTAATTTGAAAGAAAAATGCATCCTAACCATTCCATCCTGTTGGTGCAGAGAAATTTTGGTGATTTATTAGAAGACTTTTAAGGAGGGTGGATACATAGTTTTTCAACTGCAAAAATCATGTCATCTCTTCAGTAACTGTTAAAGTGTAATTCTCTGCCTTCATTATCAAGTCCAGGACAGTGTTTATTTTGAATCGTTAACATTATTTAAAGACTGAAAATTCATTGCAATTAGGGAACGCACAGCCTCACAAAAAGTGGTTGTGATTGCAAGGATTCTTTATGTCAGTGAACTTAAAAAGGGAATGGGGGAAGAGATGCATGCCTTTCTAAAGGTATGCTAGAGTCACCTGTGTAGCATTGTAATTATGTACTATCAAACCCCCAAGATGCTGATGATAGGCCTTCTCTGTAAGAATCCTTCTCATAGTGAAGCACTGTTGATGTTTTGTTCACCGGATATGTTGGGTAGCAGAAAAGGCCTAGAACCAGTTTTAAGATTATGCCTACATCTCTAGAAGACTAGTACACTGGCATCATCTTAGGTTTCTAAATATTATTTAATTCCTTAATTTGGAAAGCAGTTTTAATGTTTACAGTTTAAGATACTCATTTTCAGTAACTAGTGTTAAAGATTTTTATCTTTGCCTGTCTACTGTAACTTAAGACTTTCATAGAATAATTTTTTATAGAGTATATGGTATATTGTGTCAATCTTGGAAGGAAAGCTGTTGCATATCAATTGTAGGTCATGTATTTTACTATATGTTGCATAGTATTTTGCATTCTGTAAATACGAATGTTAAAACATTTCAGGTCAGCAAAATTAGAAGTCATTTCTAGTCCTCAAAGCAGAAATAATTAGAAATGTTAACATTTAAGTGCTTATCATATGCCAGATACTATTCTGAATATTTTATGTATATTCATTCATTTAGTTGTCATATTGGCTTTATGTGACATAACTGTCATTATACCAGTGTTGTCCAAGGTTGCTAGCAGGAAATGGCAGAGCCAGGAGTTGGACCTAGGTTTAATCCTATCCATATTCCATGTTACAAATTGACATGATTTTCCATATTAAAAAATTTTCATTTATTTTGTACCTCATTCACATGAATAGTAATGTGACAAACTAAAGTTAATACATGAAGCATTGCAATATGGAATTTTGCACATTTTTGTTAGCTTTACATTATTTGCTGATACCAACTTTTGGTAGGAAGGAAAACAGGGAAGGTGATTGCTGCTATTCTGGAATGTGTCCATTGAAAAGAAAATAGGCGCTTTGTCTCCTACAATCTTAGAGAAAGTTTTACATACTTAAGTGGGTACCACAGATAGGCATGTACCTTAAATTCAAATCTACAGTTTTACAAAATGTTTTCCTTTGTGTGCCTTTCCTATGTCAAATTAGCCAGAAGGAAGAAGAGACGTTAAGAATGGCAGATAAATTTAACAGGTAATGATACAGAGATTGGCCATTACGCCAGCTCTCAGGAGAAAAACAACTAGGATGTCTTGAAACCCGTGCATTTAATTTTAGAAATGGCAAATTTGTAAGCGTGTCATTTAAGTAATTTGATGCTCAGTTTTAGGGTCTAAGTTGACCTCGAGTGAGCCATGCAAAAATAGCTTTAAAATTATACATGAGCAGCTCAAAGTAAACGTGTATTTTTTAGTAACAATGAAATTGTCAAATTTCAAGATTTTAATAACAGGACAGTTCAACTAATAAACTTTATTGCATACAAGATTTATTGCAATGTGGGAAAATTAAAATTCTCAGTCTCAGAATTCTTTCTGCAGTTGTGATTCTTGAATAAATG